TCTGTAAATATAGTCAGCACCATTGAATTGTGCACTTTAAGTGGGTGAATTGCATGGTTTGTGATAAAGCTGTTAACAATAAGAAGGGGGGACGGAATGTCTTTTAGGTGAAGGAAATTGCAGAAGCTTGGCAGCAACGTCCAGTGCAGCTGAGGCACTGTGGGGAAACAGAAAGGAAATACCGTCATTTAAGAGTGAAAATAGGGGTTTTCATAGGATGTCTCCATCCAAGAGTAGGTACCGAGAATGCTCAGAGAAGCAATAGGAAAATAACATCCCTTTCACGTTCTCACCTCCTTAACCCCTAGCATAATAAAGAATTATTCCCATTTTATAGAAGTAGACACAAAGGCTCAGAGGCCATTTTGGCCAAGATCTCTCAGCTAGAAGATTGGCCAGCTGAGAGTTCCAAACATTAGGAAGGGAGGCAAAATGCTTGTGGGGCTGGGGTTGAAGGCGTAGAGACTCATTGTAGGGCCCTAGGCAGTCCCTAGCTCGAATCTGACTTTCCAATTCATAGTTATAAGACTTTGAGCAAGCTGCTTTACACGCACGATTCCCAGTTTATCTGCCTGCAAAATGAGAGCGTTTATTTCCAACATGTTCATTCCAAGTATTTACACAAAAGGCTCAATACTTGATTTGTGTTGGCTGGCAATCTCTCTAAACTTCACTTTCCCCATTTCTACGAGGAAGGCAAGGGTCCCTAATCTTGCCCCCGTTCTCAGGGGAGTCCTAAGGCTCAATAATAAAAATAAAATAAGAAAAAGGAGAGAACGCGATTGCCCGGTTGGCGCGACCCTTAACACCGAGCTAAACCGGCGCATGTTAGGGACCGGCGCCCCCTGCCGCCTTCTCCGCTGCATTGGCGTCTCACAGAATCCGCCCAAGGCCCTGCGCCTGCGCAAAATGCAAGCGCCCAGGCCCACCCCTTGTGGGGTGTGACCTCCCTGAGTAGTTTTGGATTAGCCACGCCTACTTCCGGACAGGTCAGGCCAAGGTCTCAGCCACGTGACTGTGTTCCGGCTCGGTAAAGATGGCGGCGCCCAGGGCGGTAGCGTGAAACTTGGTGGAAGACGCTGACCAGTCGTGTTGGAATCAAAACAGCGGGGACCCTGCGCCATGTCGCGACTGATCGTGAAGAATCTCCCGAATGGGGTGAGTGCAGAGGCAGGACTTGGGAATCTGAAGTTCGTCTCTCATTCCTTTCCCTCTGTCCTAGATGAAGGAGGAGCGTTTCAGGCAGCTGTTTGCCGCCTTCGGCACGCTGACAGACTGCAGCCTGAAGTTCACCAAAGATGGCAAGTTCCGCAAGTTTGGTTTTATTGGCTTCAAGTCCGAGGAAGAGGCCCAGAAGGCACAGAAGCATTTCAACAAGAGCTTCATCGACACATCCCGGATCACAGTGAGTGGGCAGGAGTCTCACCCTTACCTTCCCAGGTGTGAAAATCACTCTCTTTCCCACACAGGTGGAGTTCTGCAAGTCATTCGGGGACCCGGCCAAACCCAGAGCCTGGAGCAAACATGCCCAGAAACCAAGCCAGCCCAAGCAGCCTCCAAAAGACTCTACTACTCCAGAAATTAAGAAAGTATGTAAAGGGTCACTCTAGCCTCTGTCCCCTGACCCTCACTCTCTGTGCCTTCTGTTTTCAGGATGAGAAGAAGAAAAAGGTGGCAGGTCAACTGGAGAAGGTGAGTCTGTCCTGTTGCCCAAGGAGGAGAGATGTCCCTGCCGCCCGGGTTCTGGTGCCACCAGCTGAAGGAGGATACAGAGTTCCAGGAGTTTCTGTCAGTTCATCAGAGGCGGGCGCAGGCAGCCACTTGGGCGAATGATGGCCTGGATGCTGAGCCCTCGAAAGGGAAGAGCAAGCCGGCCAGTGACTACCTGAACTTCGACTCCGATTCTGGGCAGGAGAGTGAGGAGGAGGGAGCCGGGGAGGACCTGGAAGGTGAGGGCATGGGGACTGTGTGCTCCATGCGCTGTCGCTGATCCCAGCTTCCCTGTTTTTCCAGAAGAGGCAAGCCTCGAACCAAAGGCAGCTGTGCAGAAGGAGCTGTCGGACATGGATTACCTGAAATCCAAGATGGTGAAGGCTGGGTCGTCCTCTTCCTCGGAGGAAGAGGAAAGTGAAGATGAAGCCGTGCACTGTGATGAAGGGAGTGAGGCCGAGGAAGAGGATTCCTCCGCCACCCCAGTCCTGCAGGAAAGAGACAGCAAGGGTGCAGGCCAAGAGCAAGGGATGCCAGCTGGGAAAAAGAGACCACCGGAGGCCAGAGCCGAGGTGCGTGTGTATCCCGCAGGTGATGAGGGAGGGGCCACTTCTGTTTGTTTTTGTGATCACTCAGACAGAGAAACCAGCAAACCAGAAGGAACCCACCACCTGCCACACCGTGAAGCTGCGGGGAGCCCCGTTCAATGTCACAGAGGTATGTGCTAACTGAGGACAAGGGTCGGCAGCGTTGGTAAGGGGAAAAAAACTTCTTCTCACAGAAAAATGTTATGGAATTCCTGGCACCCCTGAAACCAGTGGCCATTCGAATTGTGAGAAACGCTCATGGGAATAAAACAGGTAAGATCCAGGATGTTTCCAGGTGGGAAGGCCAGATTTTACCTCTGTCATTGTCCTCTGTCAGGATACATCTTTGTGGATTTCAGCAATGAAGAGGAAGTGAAGCAAGCTCTGAAATGCAACCGGGAGTACATGGGTAAGGAAGCCCTGGCCATGTGCTCTCTCTGTCCCCCTGGAGCCCTGACTCCTCTTCATTGCAGGTGGGCGCTACATCGAGGTGTTCAGGGAAAAGAACGTCCCCACCACCAAGGGTGCACCAAAGAATACCACCAAATCCTGGCAAGGCCGGATACTCGGGGAGAACGAAGAGGAGGAGGACCTGGCCGAATCCGGAAGGCTCTTTGTACGGAACCTGCCCTACACCAGCACCGAGGAGGATCTGGAGAAGCTCTTCTCCAAATATGGTAGGGGTGTGGCCTCCGGGCCGTGGATAGCCCTACCAGAGACCGACACTTCTCCTGTCCTCAGGTCCCCTGTCTGAGCTCCACTACCCCATCGACAGCCTGACCAAGAAACCCAAGGGTTTTGCATTCATCACCTTCATGTTCCCTGAGCACGCTGTGAAGGCCTACTCGGAGGTGGACGGGCAGGTATTCCAGGTGAGGCCCCGTCCTGGGCTGGCCAGGAGGCTCTGTTTACTCCCTTCCCGTCATTCCCATCCAGGGCAGGATGCTCCACGTGTTACCATCTACCATCAAGAAGGAAGCCAGCGAGGATGCCAGTGCCCTGGGATCGTCGTCCTACAAGAAGAAGAAGGAGGCCCAGGACAAAGCCAACAGTGCCAGGTCCTCAGTGCCCCTGAAACCACTGAGCTCCATCTGATCTCCCTGTTCTGCCTCTGCCTCTTAGCTCTCACAACTGGAACACACTATTCATGGGGCCGAATGCCGTGGCCGATGCCATCGCACAGAAGTACAACGCCACCAAGAGTCAAGTGTTTGACCACGTGAGTAAGGGCCGACCAGTCCTCTCTGGGATCCAACCAGAACTCTTCCTTTCCTCTTCCACAGGAGACCAAGGGCAGCGTGGCCGTGCGCGTGGCTCTGGGGGAAACCCAGCTCGTCCAGGAAGTGCGGCGTTTTCTCATAGACAACGGGGTCAGCCTGGATTCCTTCAGCCAGGTGGGTGTTCTCGGTGGCGCCAGCCAGCCAGCTGGTCCCATGTGTGTGCATTTCCTCTTTGCAGGCTGCAGCAGAGCGAAGCAAGACTGTGATTCTGGTCAAGAACCTCCCGGCAGGCACCCTGGCGGCCCAGCTGCAGGAGACCTTCGGCCATTTTGGCAGCCTGGGCCGCGTGCTGCTGCCAGAGGGCGGAATCACTGCCATCGTGGAGTTCCTGGAGCCCCTGGAGGCCCGCAAGGCCTTCAGGCATCTGGCCTATTCCAAGGTAGGGCTGCTGGAGACCCAGAATTGATCTGGGACCCACAGGGCCATCACTCTTGTCTCTGCAGTTCCATCATGTCCCCCTCTATCTGGAGTGGGCTCCAGTTGGCGTCTTCTCCAGCACAGCCCCACAGAAGAAAAAGCTCCAAGACACACCTTCAGAACCCATGGAAAAGGACCCAGCAGAGCCAGAAACAGGTAAGAGCTGAGTCTGAGACCAGGATGGCTTGTTGTTTTTGTTTTTGTTTTGATGGGGGTTCAGTGCCTGATGGCGAAACCCCAGAAGATGAAAATCCAACAGAGGAAGGAGCAGACAACTCTTCAGCAAAGATGGAAGAGGAGGAGGAGGAAGAGGAAGAAGAAGAAGAGAGCCTCCCAGGATGTACTCTGTTTATTAAGAATCTCAATTTTGACACAACAGAAGAGAAGCTGAAGGAAGTGAGTGGTTTCTCAGCCCAGGAGGGAGGGGCCTGCTGATGATACTTGTTACTTTCTTATCCAGGTGTTTTCAAAAGTGGGGACAGTGAAGAGCTGCTCCATCTCCAAGAAGAAGAACAAAGCAGGTATTCCGCATGAAATTCGGAAAGTGTTCAGTCGACTGGTGTGATTTCCACCTCTCTCTCTCAGGAGTGCTCCTTTCCATGGGGTTTGGATTTGTGGAATACAGGAAGCCGGAGCAAGCCCAGAAAGCTCTCAAGCAGCTCCAGGTAAAGTGAAGATTCTCAGCTGAGGGCCACGGAGAGAGATGAGCCATGTTGTCTTCTCTCTTAGGGTCACGTCGTGGACGGCCACAAGCTGGAAGTGAGGATCTCGGAACGAGCCACTAAGTGAGTCTTCAGTGTCCTCATTTCCTTTCCTAATAACTTGGACCCTCTCCCCCCACCACTCCAGGCCAGCCGTGACATTGGCTCGGAAGAAACAAGTTCCCAGAAAGCAGACCACCTCCAAGATCCTGGTGCGGAACATCCCCTTCCAGGCCCACAGCCGGGAGATCCGAGAGCTCTTCAGGTGAGAACTTCAGGTTTAGTCCAGGGGACTGGTTAAACCCCTATGTCTTGCCTTTTGTTTCTAGCACCTTTGGGGAGTTGAAGACGGTCCGCCTGCCAAAGAAGATGACTGGGACAGGCACACACAGAGGCTTCGGCTTTGTGGACTTCCTCACCAAGCAGGATGCGAAGGTGAGACCGTGAATCCCTTCCCCACCTGTCCAGATGTGCAGTTTCGTTTCTTGTCCCTCTGCAGAGAGCCTTCAACGCCCTGTGTCACAGCACCCACTTGTACGGGCGGAGGCTGGTGCTGGAGTGGGCCGACTCCGAGGTGACCCTGCAGGCCCTGCGGCGGAAGACGGCCGCTCACTTTCACGGTAGGAGCGGGACGGTCTTTTGGGCTGACTCATTTCTCCTCTCTTGCCATCTGGGCTCCCACAGAGCCCCCGAAGAAAAAGCGGTCTGTGGTGTTGGACGAGATCCTGGAGCAGCTGGAAGGCAGTGACAGCGACAGCGAGGAGCAGACCCTTCAGCTGTGAGCTGGCACCGAGAGGGTGTGTGGCTCCGGGGCCCTGGGGACCGGGACTTTTTGAGACAAAGTCTCGCTCTGTTCCCCAGGCTGGAGTGCAGTGGCGTGATCTGGGCTCACCTCCCTGGTTCAAGCGATTGTCCCGCCTCAGCCTCCCAAGGCTGGGATTACAGGTATGCACCACCACGCCCGGCTAATTTTGTATTTTTCATAGAGACTGGGTTTCACCATGTAGACCAGGCTGGTCTCGAATTCCTGACCTCAAGTGATCCACCTACCTCGGCCTCCCAAAGTGTGGGGATTACGGGTGTGAGCCACCACGCCCGGCTAATTTTTTGTATTTTTAGTAGACAGGGTTTCACCATGTGGGCCAGGCTGGTCTTGAACTCCCAACCTCAAGTGATCCACCCACCTTGTTCTCCCAAAGTGCTGAGATTACAGGTGTGAGCCACCATGCCCAGCCTGTTCCTAACCCTTTCAACTGGGGGGTCTCAAGTGGGTGAGGACTCCATGGCCACGGCAGCAGAACTGTCTCTTCTGAAAACCAGACTCCGGGGCCCCTGGGTCAGCACCTCTAGGTCATTCCACAGACTTACACAGTTTAAAGAAAGAGCCAGCGAACATGGGGTGATCCTGGGGTGCCACTGGGATCCCAAGCCAGGCCCGGAGGTCTGCCTGTTTCGTCCCCAGAAACTTGAGCTGGCATCCTCCGCTGGTTTGCACTGGGCACGGGGACTGGAGAGCCACCAGGCCACTGAGCGCAGCATGCTATCACTTCTCAGGAAGTTGTGAGGGTGAGGAGAATAGCCGGGCCCACTCTGCAGAGGGGAGGAACAGGCACAGGCTAGAGGCACGGGCTGATAGAGTGAGTCCTCTCCCTCATTCATTCATTCATTCATTCATTCATCCATCAGACACCTGCTGGGCATCTGCTGTGTGCGAGACACTGTGCTGGGTGCCCCAGACACAAGACAGAAACTCGGGTCGCTCTGTGTGCCTCCACACTGGCCTTCCCTGCTGCGTGGACGCAGGCTCTGTCTCCTAGGCTTTAAGCCCCATGCATCAGGTGGAAGACAATTTCCAGCAGCCTCTGCCCGCTTGTTTTTCCTCCTCTCCTTTTCCTGCCGCCTTGGTCTTTTTTGTCTTTTGTGCAGGGCCGTCTCTCGCAGCGCCCGTCTGTGCTCCGCAGCGTCTAGGAAAGGATTAGTGTGAGCAGAGCACGCAGGCTTTGGTGAACAGAGCCGAGCTTGGTTTCAACATCTAATTCAATTTGTTCTGCCGAGATTGAAATATGAAATGGTTGCCAGTCAAACGTTCAAAGGACGGGGAAGGGAGAGTGAGCGCATGCTGAAATTTAAATTTTAATGAAAATGACTTTAACCCTTTGGTACACCTTGCAAAATGTAACCCATCCTCCCATCCTGTGAAAGCGGCCTCTCGGGTTAGAGCTTTTCCACCCACTTCTCTTCCACTGAGCTTCACTAATAATATGTAATCATTTTTTTCAGCCGTCTTAATAATAAAAGATTAATAGAATGCTTGCATAATAATAATTTATTCACCCATGC